TGCCAATCTGGAGCAAAATATGGAAATGGGTTAAGTGGAGAACTAATCTCCCTTTCTTCCACTCATCCCAATTCCCACAAGAGAGGCCACGTGTGTGGTTTCCAGATGGCAAAGTCTCACCCTGCCCTACAGCAAGAGGGGACCCCTGGGGCCAGATTCCTGAGCACCTAGTTTTGGCTGCAATAGTGACAGTCTGGGTGATGATGTCAGGGTGGCCAGGTCCCCTCCCAGGGTTGGCACTTCCCCATCTATCGGTGTGGCATCGGAGGATTCCAGTGAGATGTAACATGGGGAGTGGCTGGAAAAATACTCTGTAACTGTATGGCGAATGCCAAGGGGCAGGGGTCCTTGTATACACCGAAGTAATCCCGAGTCAGTTTACAGGATGGGAAGGGCCCCTATATAGATGACCAGGGTCCTTATGCAGGTAGAAGGGGTCCTTATGCAGCATGAAGGCTTGCTACACAGGCGTGTGGATTTTTCCATACATTCTGGAGTAGCCTCTACACATAGGAGTGTTTGTGCTTAGAAGCTGTGTCCTTATGCAGGCTAGGAATAAAAGTGGGACGGAGATTTTACACAAATACGGGCATCTTTTACAGGTGGGAGCACTTTCGTACACAGAGGACTTCTTATCCATGGAATTGGCCGTTCTTTGTAAAACGCTCTGTACTTACTAGCAACCTTTACACAGACATGAAGTTTCTCCATAAGGATAAAGGGATCATTATGTTTTAGGTGAAATAACAGTATGAGTGGCCTCGTATGGACAAGGAGGGCTGATTTCAATCGCGATGCAAGCCAGCTGTCCGGATGCCGCCGACGCCAGCAGCGCGGTACCTGCGCGGGCAGCAGGTGGGAGCCGCGACCGGGGTGGGGCGCGGAGCGCTGGGGGCCTCCCGACTCCCGCAGTCCCCGCCGCGACCACCAGGGGCAGCACCGTCCCCGCCCGGCCCGCGCCTCCCTCCCCCCAATCTCCGCCCCCCACCCCCTGCCTCCCCCCCGCTCCCGCTCCCCTGAGCCCAGCCAGACCCCGCGCCGCCCGCGCCCCGCTCGACTCCGGAGGCTCCCGCAGCCCCGGCGTCCGCCCCGCTGCCCCCTCCCCCGGGGGCCATGGGGGCGCCCCCGGGCTACCGGCCCTCAGCTTGGGTGCATCTCCTCCACCAGCTGCCCCGCGCCGACTTCCAGCTCCGCCCGGTGCCCAGCGTTTTCGCGCCCCAAGAGCAGGAATACCAGCAGGTGGGACCGGGCGCCAGGGCCTGGGGGCCAGGCCTCGGAGGTCTGATGTCACCCCCTTCCCCAGGCCTTGTTGCTGGTGGCGGCCTTGGCGGGCCTGGGCTTGGGCCTGAGCCTCATTTTCATCGCTGTCTACCTCATCCGCTTCTGCTGCTGCCGGCCCCCCGAGCCCCCCGGGTCCAAGATCCCCTCGCCCGGGGGAGGCTGCGTCACCTGGAGCTGCATTGTCGCCCTTCTCGCCGGCTGGTAATGGGGCCCCAGGGTGGGTGGGCGGTGGGGCTGAGATTCCTCTCCCTCCTCCTCCGCTCAGCACTGGCATTGGCATCGGTTTCTATGGCAACAGTGAGACCAGTGATGGGGTGTCCCAGCTCAGCTCTGCGCTGCTGCACGCCAACCACACACTCAGCACCATTGACCACCTGGTGAGGGGCCAGCAACCAGTGGGACCCCAGACCTTCCAGACCTCAGCCCCTGTCCTATCCCCAGGTGTTGGAGACGGTGGAGAGGCTGGGCGAGGCGGTGAGGACAGAGCTGACCACCCTGGAGGAGGTGCTCGAGCCGCGCACGGAGCTGGTGGCTGCCGCCCGAGGGGCTCGACGGCAGGCGGAGGCTGCGGCCCAGCAGCTGCAGGGGCTGGCCTTCTGGCAGGGAGTGCCCCTGAGCCCCCTGCAGGTGGCTGAAAATGTGTCCTTTGTGGAGGAGTACAGGTGAGACGCTGCTCTTCTTGCTCTCTGTGCCGTGTGGTTTCAGCCCTACCCTCTCCCCTCCCAGGTGGCTGGCCTACGTCCTCCTGCTGCTCCTGGAGCTGCTGGTCTGCCTCTTCACCCTCCTGGGCCTGGCGAAGCAGAGCAAGTGGCTGGTGATCGTGTAAGTGCAGGCAGTAGGGGGACCCAGTGCTTACCCCGGGCTGATCCTCCCTCCCCCACTCTAGGATGACAGTCATGAGTCTCCTGGTTCTCGTCCTGAGCTGGGGCTCCATGGGCCTGGAGGCAGCCACGGCCGTGGTGAGTGCCAGGGCCGGGCCATTGGGCTCTGGGGTTTGAGCCCCTTTTCTGCTGCCTCACGCAGGGCCTCAGTGACTTCTGCTCCAATCCAGACCCTTATGTTCTGAACCTGACCCAGGAGGAGACAGGGCTCAGCTCAGGTGATTTCCAAGGGCCCGGTGGGTCCGCCGGGTGGCCTCCTCCCCTCTCCTCCTCCCACTTCAGACATCCTGAGCTATTATCTCCTCTGCAACCGGGCCGTCTCCAACCCCTTCCAACAGGTTAGGGCTGCGGGCAGGGGAAACGGGTGTTGGGGTCCTCCTCCCTCCCTTTCTCTTTCTGCAGAGGCTGACTCTGTCCCAGCGAGCTCTGGCCAACATCCACTCCCAGCTGCTGGGCCTGGAGCGAGAAGCTGTGCCTCAGTTCCCTTCAGCGCAGGTCGGTGGGTGGGCGCTCCCCAGACACGCGGATCGTGGGAAAACGACCCCTCCTCGCCCCGCAGAAGCCTCTGCTGTCCTTGGAGGAGACTCTGAATGTGACAGAAGGAAATTTCCACCAGTTGGTGGCACTGCTACACTGCCGCAGCCTGCACAAGGTGAAGCCCCTCCCCTCCCAATTTCTTCTCCCGGACGCATGGCCTGATGACGCCCTCCCCTCAGGACTATGGTGCAGCCCTGCGGGGCCTGTGCGAAGACGCCCTGGAAGGCCTGCTCTTCCTGCTACTCTTCTCCCTGCTGTCTGCAGGAGCGCTGGCCACTGCCCTCTGCAGCCTGCCCCGAGCCTGGGCCCTCTTCCCACCCAGGTCAGGAGCGGGGGAGGGTAGGGTCCTGGGGAGCCTCTCTGCCATGCCCCGCATCAAACCCCAGTGACGACTACGATGACACAGACGATGACGACCCTTTCAACCCTCAGGTACTGGATGCCTGGGTCTGAGGGAGGAGGGGCCTCCTCTCCCCCGCTACCCCGAATCTCCTAGCAGGAATCCAAGCGCTTTGTGCAGTGGCAGTCGTCTATCTGAGCCCCTCCTCCCGGCTGGACTGGAGCCTGGCTCCCCTCTTCGGTGAGCTTCCAAGGGCCACCCCAGCTCCTGCACATCACTGCCCTGTCTCTCCCTCTCTCCGCAGTTCCTTCCCTGGCTGCCGGAGGAGACCCCACTAACCCAGCCTGCCTGGGCTCTGACCACTAACACTCTTGGCCATGGACAGCCTGCACAGGACCGCCTCCCTGCTCTTGGCCACTGTGCTCCCATTTCTGTCCTTGGCCTTGGGAGTAGCTGAGGGGGCAGACTAGGGAGTAGGGCTGGCAGGGGAGGGGGCAGACAGCCTCGCCTCGCACCCTTCATCCCTGGCTGCCGGTCCCATCCTTGGAGGGACTAAGCTGGGGGTGGGGGACATGAGTCCCCCTGCTGCCCCTGCCACATCCCAGTGGGCTCTGACCCCCTGATCTCAACTCGTGGCACTAACTTGGAAAAGGGTTGATTTAAAATAAAAGGGAAGACTATTTTACAAGCAGCTGGGTCCTCCTTATTTCTCCTCTCCCTTGATTCGGCCTCCTGGCCAGGGCTGGGACATCCTCCCTGCTGTCCTCTCTCCCCCGGCCTCCCAGCTGCCAGGAATTTCTGCGCCTGTCCAGGCTCAGCAAGGGGTCCAAAGACATTGTTCTTTAAAAAAAAAAAAAAAAAAATCAAAAAACAAAACGCTTTCTTCTGATTCTAAAAGTAATGCGCGT